CGGTATTTTGTCTTCCTATAGGTTCCTGTGTAGACAAGTGAAGTCTAATTTGCTAAAACCAAAAACAATCCAACATAGAGCATATTCCAAAGCAAATATATTACAGGATTATCTGAAAGGACACCTCTATCTCTGCTTTCCTTTTCTATGTTTTTGGGGAGGATAAGGCGAGAAGAGATAGAGGGAAATAGAAACCCTCATCCTTGAAGACTCAGCAGAAAGGCACCTTTTCTGTGAGCTTCTCCTTAACCATTGCAACCCACAGTGATCTCTCCTTCCCCTGAATTCCTATAAGATTTTGTATTTTACTATATCGCACGCTGACTGGCATTACTAGATAGCCAATCGCGTTCAAAGCGCTGGCATCCCCAGTTAGCAGGAGGTCCTGGAGGACAAGGTCTGCTTCTATTCGTCCACGCTGCCTCTCACATTGAAGACAGCAGATGCTCAAAATATTTGATTGTTTGTGTAATGCCACCAGCAAATAACCCTCAATCACAAATTTGATTTTGTGATACAGTATATGAAATGTACAACATAAATCTATCTCTGTATCGTTTCATGCCTTATATTCTGCAATTCCTGACAACAAATGAGGGTCTTTGTGCTGGGGACGCGGGGTACCGGCTCTAGGGGAAACCGGATAAATGTTAAGACACATCAGGCCAATGAAACTTCGCCTCCATGAAATTAAAATAAACCGGATTATTGACAGCGTGCCTAAGCAGTAAAGGACAGGCTTCATTTAATAACCAGAACTAGGACGCGTTTTAAAGCGCCTGGAAGTCTGGGTCTTAGCGGTGATTGCTGCGGCGGCTGTTTCGTGGCACTTCGGAAATCTGCGCCAGCTCTTGGCGAGCACGCGCCCCGTGCGCGCTCAGGCTCACGCTCAGGCTCAGAGACTACCTCGCGCAGGGCCGTCAGGGCGGCTCCTCGCCAGCAGAGGGCGCCGGGCAGCGCCGCTCCTCGGGGCGCGCGCGGACGCTCTCCCAGCATGCCTCGCTCCCGTCGACGTCGACCCGGAAGCTGTCGCCGGCGGCCGGCCGGCGGTCAGCCTTCACACAGGCCCGGCTGCGGAGCGCAGTCGCCCAGGTTTACGGCGGCAGAGGGCCGAGGCTCCCGGAGAGGACCGCGATGAGTCCACTTCAGGTCGGGGCTGAGTGTGGGCGCGCGGTTCCCGGCGGCGTGTGACCCAGTCTTCGCCGGCCGCTGCCCGCTGCGTGTGTAAGTGTCCGTGGGCCCCAGGGCCTTGCAGCGCCCGCCCCGAGGCCCCGAAGAGGCCTTCCGCCTGGGGCAGTGTGAAGGCCACAGAGTTTTCCTCCAAAGCCACACCTCAGCTGGAAGGGGCGAGTTGGAGGGCTCTGTTAGTGGTAGCCATGGGGAGACGCGGAGCTGCAGCTGTCGCTTTGCAGTGCCTGTAGGACTTTGAGGGCCTGGAGCCCCGGTTCCCTGAACAGCACCCAGATCGCCCCATATCTGAGACACAGTTCATGCCCCCCTTCCCTAACTCTGAAGTAAAATCTTGAGGGCTGTCATCTGGGGAAGCCACCTTGTCCGTTCAGCCATGAAGACAGAAACAGTGCCACCGTTCCAGGAAACTCCAGCTGGATCGAGCTGTCACCTCAATAACCTGTTGAGTAGCCGGAAGCTGATGGCTGTGGGGGTCTTGCTTGGCTGGCTCCTGGTCATACACCTTCTGGTCAACGTGTGGCTGCTGTGCCTTCTGTCGGCATTGCTAGTGGTGCTGGGAGGATGGCTGGGCTCCAGCCTCGCTGGAGTGGCTTCAGGTCGACTGCATCTGGAACGCTTCATCCCGTTGGCCACCTGTCCTCCATGCCCTGAGGCAGAAAGGCAGCTGGAACGGGAGATCAACCGCACCATCCAGATGATTATTCGAGATTTTGTGTTATCTTGGTACCGTTCCGTGAGCCAGGAGCCAGCCTTTGAGGAAGAAATGGAGGCAGCCATGAAAGGGTTGGTCCAGGAGCTTCGGAGAAGGATGAGCGTGATGGACAGTCATGCTGTTGCCCAGAGTGTTCTGACTCTCTGCGGTTGTCACCTGCAGAGCTACATTCAGGCAAAGGAGGCCACTGCAGGGAAGAATGGTCCAGTTGAGCCTTCCCACCTCTGGGAGGCTTACTGCCGGGCGACTGCCCCACATCCTGCTGTGCACAGCCCCAGTGCTGAAGTCACCTATACGCGTGGCGTTGTGAATTTGTTGCTTCAAGGGCTGGTGCCCAAGCCCCACTTGGAGACTCGTACCGGACGCCATGTAGTGGTCGAACTCATCACATGCAATGTAATCTTACCACTGATCAGCAGGCTGTCAGATCCTGACTGGATCCACCTTGTACTCGTGGGTATCTTTTCCAAGGCCAGAGATCCAGCACCCTGCCCAGCCAGTGCCCCCGAACAGCCCTCAGTGCCGACATCTCTGCCACTGATTGCTGAGGTAGAGCAGCTTCCAGAAGGGAGAGCTTCTCCAGTAGCAGCCCCAGTATTCCTAAGTTACAGTGAGCCAGAGGGTTCTGCAGGCCCCTCTCCAGAGGTTGAAGAAGGCCACGAAGCTGTAGAGGGAGATTTGGGTGGGATGTGTGAAGAAAGAAAAGTAGGAAACAACTCATCTCATTTCCTACAGCCAAATGTTCGAGGTCCCCTGTTCTTATGTGAAGACTCAGAGCTGGAGTCTCCGCTGTCTGAACTGGGCAAAGAAACCATCATGCTCATGACTCCAGGCAGCTTTCTCTCTGACAGGATTCAGGATGCCCTGTGTGCCCTAGAGAGTTCCCAGGCTCTGGAACCCAAAGATGGTGAGGCATCTGAAGGAGCAGAGGCTGAGGAGGGTCCAGGGACAGAAACAGAGACAGGCCTGCCGGTCTCCACACTGAATTCCTGCCCAGAGATCCATATTGACACAGCAGACAAGGAGATAGAACAAGGAGATGTTACCGCCTCTGTTACAGCTTTGCTGGAGGGGCCAGAAAAGACCTGCCCCTCACGGCCGTCATGCTTAGAGAAGGATCTCACCAATGATGTGAGCTCCCTTGATCCTACTCTGCCACCAGTTCTGCTTTCCTCCTCTCCACCTGGTCCTCTCAGCTCAGCCACCTTCAGCTTTGAGCCCCTAAGCAGTCCCGATGGTCCAGTTATCATCCAGAACCTTCGTATCACTGGCACCATTACAGCCCGAGAGCACAGTGGCACTGGATTCCACCCATACACACTCTATACTGTGAAGGTAACAGGATTAAAGCTGTGGGTGCTCACCCGTGATTGAGTCAATCAATTTGTTCGTTGAACAGTACGAGACAGCCCTTGACGGTGAAAACAGCAGCGGCCTGCAGCAGCTGGCCTACCACACTGTGAATCGTCGCTATCGGGAGTTCTTGAATCTGCAGACCCGTCTGGAGGAGAAACCAGATCTACGAAAGTTCATCAAAAGTCAGGAGTTTCCCCAACCCCTACTGCCCGCTGTGAATATTTTGATTTTTTTTTTTTTTGGAAGATGTGAAGGGTCCTAAAAAGCTCTTTCCAGATCTTCCATTGGGAAACATGGACAGTGACAGAGTAGAAGCCCGTAAGAGCCTCCTAGAATCATTCCTAAAGGTCAGCATCCTTCTCTTTTGGCCTTGTTCTCACTTTAAAATGTGTGTGTGTTTTACTTTTGCAGCAACTCTGTGCCATTCCGGAGATCGCTAACAGTGAGGAGGTGCAGGAGTTCCTTGCTCTGAACACAGATGCTCGTATTGCCTTTGTCAAGAAACCATTTATGGTCTCTAGAATAGACAAGGTACCAGCAGGGCCACTGTGCTCAGCTTTAGTATGGACTGACCCTGCACCTCTGACCCCTGCAGATGGTGGTGAGTGCCATTGTGGACACCTTGAAGACAGCGTTTCCTCGCTCTGAACCCCAGAGCCCCACAGAGGAGCTGAGTGAGGCCGAGACCGAAAGCAAGCCCCAGACAGAAGGCAAGAAGGCTAGCAAGTGAGAAGCCCTCAGTTACCCAGGGACCTTTCCAACCTGTTTCTGCTCTTTGTTTCTGTACCAGGTCTAGGCTGAGGTTCTCATCCAGTAAAATTTCTCCAGCACTAAGTGTGACTGAAGCACAAGACAAGATTCTTTATTGTCTCCAGGAAGGCAATGTGGTAAGAACCAAAACCCAGAGAATGTGAGGCAACCATATGTGATATGCCACTGACTATTTCTTAGGAGTCTGAGACTCTATCCATGTCTGCGATGGAATCTTTTATTGAAAAACAGACAAAGTTACTGGAAATGCAGCCAACAAAAGCCCCAGAAAAAGATCCTGAACAACCTCCCAAAGGACGTGTGGACAGTTGCGTGTCAGATGCAGCCGTGCCAGCCCAAGACCCCAGCAACAGCGATCCAGGTGAGTGGCGAGGTCTCTGCTCCCATGGAGAATGAGTTACTCCTGATGCCATTTTATCCCTCAGGAACAGAGACAGAGTTAGCTGACACAGCCCTGGATCTGCTCCTCTTGCTACTAACAGAACAGTGGAAATGGCTATGTACCGAAAACATGCAAAAGTTTCTTCGTCTTATCTTTGGGACCCTAGTTCAAAGGTAAGACTGCTGAATTCTCCCTCACATCAGAATACAAAAGTGGTTTTTCCATTATGTTTCCTAGAGTTCTAGGGTTCTGCAGAAGTGCTTCTGAAGCCAACTTAGAAGCTCAGGGAAAACTGAGTGGACCATGACCCAACCACAGAAGTTACACTTTGATCAGTTTAATATACTGGGGCTCTAGGTAACGCTTTGTTTGAAAAGGGGCTCCACTCTGTTTAAAATATGCATTTATTTCTTTATATTAAAATTCCACCTCCTTTCTTACTTGGCATGATCTGGTTTCAGTCTTATTTTTCATTTTCCACCGTGTAAACGTCCATCATTGCCTGAATATTCTGTGGTCTTTTACCCCCAGGCCTTTGCTCATCTTCCTGTATCTGCCTTCGAATGGTCTTTCTCTACCTGTTATTTCCCTGTTCCTTCCATGTGTTCCTAACTTTTCCTCTTCTTGTCTGCTTGGCCTACTGCAAAACATTTTTCATATATTAAGCATAAAATGTCATTTATTCTGTGAAACCTTCTGTAGCATCTGCTCTCTTTCCCCGAGAATTAAGGAGTCCTCTTCTCTAACTTGCAAAGTTTTGATAATAATACTTGTCACAGTGTGTTTATATAAATGATCTGCTTTTCCTACACTAGTGGTTGTCAACTGGGGTACACTTTTGTCCCCCAGGGGACACTTGCCATTATCTGGAGATATTTTTTGTTGTCACAACTGGGAAGGAGATGTGGGATGCCTACTGGCATCTAGTGGATGTAGGCCAAGGATGCTGCTAAACATCCTGCAGCTACACAGGACAGTCCACCATGCCAAACAACGTGAATTATCCTGCCCAAAATATCAGTGTTACCAAGCTTGAGAAATGCTGTGTAGACTATTAGTTCTTTAAGGACCGGAACTAGCTTTGTCTCCCCAGCAGCTTATACAGGGCCTGGACATAGTAGGTACTCATTAAATATTGAATAAAGAAATAAACATTTCCCTTCCCAGTACCTTTACACTTGAAAGTATAGTCTCTTTAGTTTTATTCTGTCACCTCTGGATGTCACTAATTAGGCCTTCATTTCTCTTCTTCTTTTTTTGGACTTCCCTTTGCTAATCTTCTAAGTGGTTTAAAAAAACAAAATGAGAAGATCCCAAAACTAGCTAGTGTGTGATCTAATATGACCCCTTCTCCTTGAGGTCATTTACATGACAGATTGGTTTCAGAACACGAGAAATTATTCAGTATGAGGATAAAAGTATAGATGAGTTAGGAGAAATTCAAAAAAGATTGAGATCCTTATATAAAAGGGGTAGGAAAAAGTTGACCTGAAGTTTGAATAACTCAGAGTGCTCAAGGGTTTGGGCTAGTCCAGATAAAGGAGAAATACCTATATTCTGGGAGTTAGAGAATGATCACAGAAGTACTTTTTCATGTGGCCGGGGCCCTGGGAGATCTAAGGCAGAAAAGTTAAATACGAGCGAAGCAAGCTCCAGCTGCGTGGCAGACATGGAAAAGACAGGGCTCATTTTAGAGTTCAGAGCAGAGGCTGTGAGACTTCTTTCTTTTTCATTTTTCATATATTGAGGATAAAATGTCAATATATGAAATATCAGTGAGATGGGATTTCATTCTGTCGCCCAGGCTGGAGTGCAGTGGCACTGCAATCATAGCTCACTGTAACCTCCTGGGCTCAAGCCATCCTCCCACCTCAGCCTCCCAGGTAGCTAGGACTACAGGCACACACCACCGTGCTTGGCTAATTTTTTAAATTTTTTGGTTGAGATGGGGTCTCACTATGTTGCCCAGGCAAGTTCCTCACCTTTCCATTCCTGTCCCTGACACTCCCCAACTACAACCACAACTCCAGTGAGCTGGGTAAAGTCTGGTGAATGCAGACTAGCAAAACCCAAATGTAGCTCATGCCATAAAGGAAATGAGGGAGAGGGCTTACAGCTGAATTTCCCTAGACTTTCTCCTCTTTTCACATTCTGACTTTTTGTTTTTTGGTTTTGTCTTATTCTGTTTTATGGAAAAGCATCACTATTGTGATGGGAAAAGTGGGAAAACTCTGAATATATTTGGTGAATTTGAATGAAGCCACTGTGAATATTGGGCAAGAACAGCATTTTGCGGCTAGTTACTTTTGAAAAACTTGTTGTAACTATGGCCTGTTATCTTTGGTTCATTGTACATATTTCCAGGTGAAGATGTTTTATACATGTTCAGTTACCTCATATCCCTTCCTGTCAACAAGTTCTTATATCTAAGAATACAACTTTATCCTTAGCCCATTTGGTTTTGTATTAGCTGCAATGAAAATAGGACCACATCTGGTTAGCAGTCTCCTCACCCAAGCTTCCACAGACTAGAATTAAATGAAGAATCTCATACTTCTCTGTTTGAGGCCATTCATGTATCCCTACAAATCATTTTTCCCATCTTTTTAATGACATTTTTGGCCCTCTTCTGAAGTACCTTATAGCTGGTTTCACAGTTTTCCTGAAGCCTCCTTAAGATAGGAAGCTAGAAGTCATGATATCTAAAGAAAGAACCGGTTCTTCCACTAGAGCTTCCAAAGATCTGGCACTGGTGGCCCATGGTCTCATACCTGGAAGCACCCTGTGCATTATAGACATGGAGCTAACACATTTTAGCATTCAGAGTGTAAACGTTGATAATCTCGTCAGCATCAGCACATTTGCTGTCCAGCAAATGTTTATCGAGAGTTGACTTAGTGCAAATACTGTACTGAACACTGTATGCACATGCTGTTCAAAAGCCACAGTTACTTTTGCACCAACTTAATACCATTTAATTCCTCCAAGTCCTGCGAAAGCGGTACTATGACCCTCATTTTAAAGACAAGGAAACTAAGGTTTACAAAGAATGTGGGTTATCTAGTCAAAATCACAGGGTTAATAAATATCACAAGCAGAATTTGAACCCAGGTTTTTCTGATTTATAGCTGTGATGATTGTCTAAATTTCAGGATCAGATCTTTGCCCTGCAATTCAGCAGGATAAAAGCCAACCCAAAAATCTCTGTCTCCAAGTACTGGAGATTATCAGGCAGTTTGTAGAATCCAAACTGCATCTCCGTATCTACACACTTGCAGCTAACCTAAGGGCAGTGCTGCAGTCTAAAGACAGCCCATGTTACTATCCCTGGGACAGTTGCAGGTTTTAATTTTAAAAAGTGGTGTATGCATTGCTGCATGCTTCAGCTTTATTTGCTTTGGTAAGCCAATATGCTGGAAACTTGACATCTCCAGAGCTGCAGCACCTCTCCACTGTACCCCCTGCATCTCCCACAAGAGGCATGATATGAGGTCCCGTTGCCTCCCATCCCCATGACTGCTGCCTAGGAGGCTACATGTTTGTCCTCCCTGAAACCACGGGTAGCTGAGCCATATGCTTTTGCAGGGTACTTGGGTTCTCTTCCTTTAAGTTCCGTGCTTAAAAGAGCAGGATAGTTGGTGTTGGTGCCACACGTGGTACTGCCACTTCTCTAGTTATTTAGAACTCACTGCAGTTTGACCATCAGGGATGCTGTAGTCACCAGATTTGAGTGCATCTCCTCCTTAAAATGTCCTCATGTTCCAACCTCCAGTATTATTATCCCCAAGCAGGCAAGTTTATTCCTCTGCTTCCAACTTTGTATACCCATCTTGCAACTTTAAAAGACCTGTGTACATTACTGCCTTGGACGCCATAGACTTCTGTCAAATTATAAGCACACTCTCTATCCTGCAAAGGAAAAAAAAAAAACAGAGTAAGTTCGACCTCATAACCCCTCCTTCTAAGCCAAAGTTGGAAGAGCTCTGATCTGAGCCAGGCTTATAAATCTCCGTTGATTGTTGATGATGTGGAGAGAAGTGGGAGGGGAGCTGAAGAGAAGTTAGATGCCCAAAAAAGGCATTGTTAAGTCAAAGGGAAGTCTTGCATGCATGTGCGCCTAACCTCATGTGTCAGCTTCTGTGCTGGGAACATCCAATTATGTAACAAGAAGCACTCCTTATTTGGAATGAGAGACAAAGGGAGGGGAAGGGGAGAGCGGGTAGCACTCTGAGCCAAGGAGCAAATCCGGCTTGTGCAAACTCTGCTCATGCCCGAAAACAGAAGAAACTTGAAAATATCTCTGCAAACATCAGAATCAGATTTAGCAAACTGGGCAAGTACTCAGAGTTAGACTGGGTTGGAGGGAAAGAGGAGAGATACACTGTGCTGCATTGATGGTAGGGGGTTTGGGGCAGGAAGATCCAGCCAAGGTAAGGGGTAGGATTGGTGTGGAGTCCTGATGGAAAGTGAAGGAATGAGAAGCTGGACCGGCGCCCTGCCTGGACACCCAGAGCAATGCCACGATAAAAATAGGAACCATGCCAGCAGCAGAATGCGTGAATGCCACGTCCGCGGCGCTGCCCTCCCCATGGCCCCAACGATGGCATCAGACCTGTGTCAAAAGGGCAGCAGACACATTCCTGGCATCTGCGTCAGGATTTCTCAGTTAAAAAGGGAGTGTGTGTGTGTGTGTCTGTGTGTGTGTGTGTAAGATAGAGACAGAGTGTGTGTGTGTGAGTGTTGGGGGCATGTGGGAATGGAATGGCTTGGCAGAAAGCCAGGGGGAAAGGTTCTGGCAGAGGGGAGCGTGAAGTGTGTAAAGTTAGGAAGTATCCAGAGAGGAAGAAGAAAAGAAAGGGTGTGCAGGTTTAAGGAGTCCAACAAGCAGGGCACCCAGGAGAAACTTGATGGCAAGCTCTAGACCTTACACCAGACCTTGGAATCACTTTCTTAGAGAAGATGTCTCTCTCTAAACCATCTCCTAGGAAAGGTCAGGAGAGCTGCGGCAGAGTCTGGGAGCACTGGAGAGTGCTGTGCTGCAAGGCGCAACGTCCACCTCCCCTAAGGACAGTTGGGAAAGGTTGACCATGAACCCTCTTGCTTCCACTGTTCTCTTAGAACGCTCCAGAATCAAGGCGCTTTCTGTGGAACTCTACTTCAAGGGCCTCTTTCTTGGTGGGCATGTCTAACTAGCAGGTGGATAACAGTTCTTTGTGACATTGGTTATTTCTTAAGAGAACCTCCAGGTCTGCCACCAAAAGTGCACGAGTAATTGCAATGGGAAAGGAACTGACGCTTATTACAATATTAATACCAGGAAAGCAGCTATGTACTGTTTATATTAATGTTCAATTCTATGAGATAGACATGTAGTTCTACATTTCATAAGTGAAGAAAATTACATTCAGATAAAATAACGTTCCCAAAATCATAAAAGTCGTAACAACCACACCTTAAGATTCCACTTAAGTCATCCTGGCCTCAGAGCTCATGTGTTTCCCACTGCTCTGCCATGCTTCCCCTCCATGCAAGCTTTCCCACAAAGCAGTGGCCACTAGAACTGGGTTCACCTGAAAGTTCCCTTGCCGTATTCCCATCTAGCCTCTCTTGCTTTCCATCCAGCTGGTCTCAGGGACACACGCATCTGATGGTAGCATATAAATTATTTTTGTCTGCATATTCTGATTTTATTTTTAAAGCACTTCTGAGCCAGAGATTGTCTCTTAGCTATCTCTATTTATATGCTATTCACAATCAGGAAAAGATTATCAACGTTAAGACTCAGAGTTTCTCAGGAAGCATAGATTACAGTTTTTTCCTTTGCTGTGTAACTTTTTCTTCCAGTTCAGCTCTGATGCCTGGCTATGTCTTATACCCCATCTCTTCCTATGCACAGCTTTTCTAGAAATACGCATACTTTTGCAAGACCCCCACATACAAAATTAACTCAAGCTCAGTCTTCAGAATTCTCGCTTATTTTCTGGCTCTCCAGTCATTGGCTTGGGCTGTTTTTAGAGGTGCTGAAATTAATTTTTCTCATTGATGGCTTTGCTCAGATTGTACTGTGGCTCCCTGGGAAGGAGTACTGCTTGTCCCAGGCCTCTTCCATTAGGCCATGCCAAAGGGAAGCTCTTGACTTCTATAGACTGGGCCAGGATGGGCCCTAGCAGTTTCCCCTGTCATATGAGTGGTCTGCCTGTCATATTTCTTGGGTATCACTTATTCTACACCCATCTTAGGATGAAGACATCATGGCTTTCCTGTCACATAGTGACAGTCTCTACTGGAATATATCTTTGAGATTGTAGCAGGTGGATGGCAGCTGACAGCCGTGTGCCTGAGCATTGCATTTGCATTTCTGTGTGTGTGTGCTCTTGAAGTCTCATATACTCAAATAGAGGTACAAAATTGCTCATTGTAAAAGTTAACAAAAAACAGAATATCATGAGGTATTTAAACCTCAGAGCCTTTTTTTCCAAGTCAGGTTCTTGGCATCTCTTGCCCATCTGTGACTGCAAACAGGAACCTAAGATTTTGACATTTTGATGACAGCTTTAGAATGTATGTCAGCATCCTGAGGGCAGGGACTGCGTCTTATTTACCATTATATCTTCAACACCCAGCCCCATGCATAGAAGGCACCTAGTAAATTTGTGTCAAATAAATGAACACAGAAGATCACACGTCATTCTACTGGAGGCAGTCCCTCTGCTTATCACTATTAAGAATCTTAGGGTTTCCTCAACAGTGCTGGGGGACCAGAAGCAAAATGGAAACTGAGTCTTTCATTCCCTCCACACAGGGCATACCCAGATCTTCAGTTAATTGGGGAATTCTGATTCCCAGAGCCATGGTACGGCCTAAGCAAAGAGGTTTGGGGGCCCTTCAGGCCATCTCCCATTCTAATGGCTCTCTCCTTTCCAAAGAGTGCAGCGCCCCTCCACAACCTGGGCCTCCCAGTATGAAGCCCCACCGAGCCTGCCCTCTCTGGAAGCATCTCCTGCTGTTGTACTTTCTCCACCTCTTTCCTTCCACATGGAAAGCAAGAACTTGGACTTTGAAGTCAGATCTGAAATCAGATCTTGCTTTGAGGCTATGTGACTTAGAACAAACCACTTAACTTCCTTTGTCTGTTACTGTCGAAATAGAAATCATAGCCTAGTGCATGAAGTTCTTTGGGGGGATAAGAGATAATTTAGAGGTAAATGTTAGAGAGGCTTTATAGAGGAAGGTATAACAGCTAGATCTTGTGAGATAGGTGTCATTTAGACTGGTTTAGGCTAAATAATATTCTAGACACTAAGACATTTTTAAAACAGGAGGAGGGGCATTCTACTTTCAAATAAAAAGCAACCTGGAATATTTTTAGCCAGCTTCTTTCTGAATGTGTGTTGCTTTTATTGTTTCAAATAGGTGACAAAAAGCCTACCAAACTGCTGCTGCATGGCGTGGGCACAGGAATTCTCTCTATGGGCACCAGGTGGCGCTGCAGGTTAAACAATACCATTCACTGTCCTTTGAGGAAGACCTGTTTGTTTTGCAGTTATAGGTCCCCTGCCGTGATGTTGATACAGTATATTGAAGCCATTCCCTGGCTTGCTCTACGGTTTAGAGGCCACTTATCTGCCTACTCCTTAGTGCCAGTGACTTTTAGATAAGCCCTGTTTCTTTGATCTTTCACCCTTCTTCCTTCTGCTCTAATGCGTCTTCAGCATATGCTTGCTTCTCTGAGTGGTGTGGATGACCAGAAGTTGCCCCTTTGAGTGGATCCCACCCGTTAAAAATTCAGTGCTGGAGCTGATTCATTCAGAACAGAGTGAGCAGAACAGAGTCTGTGGTGATGAGACCAGCTAGACATCTGAATTGCAAGAATTTTGTTAATATTCTGTATAAACTACTTGGACCTATATTCAGGGTCTCCTGTGATCCTAAAATCTTATACATTATGTATTCACTAAGATGGAGATTGTCAGTGCTGAATAGCCCCGATGTTAGGAATCTTATCAACCTGTTACATAATCAAGGACATTCCCTATTGCTTTCGGCCATGGATGGAGACCGTTTGGCTCTCCCCCATTAACTTGGTTTTGGAGAAGCAACCATATGTTATTGCTTACTTTTGATCTTTACCTCTGTCCTTGCAGGCTTCTCCAAGTGCCCTTTGGAGAAGTAGAGCTATTTGGTACTGGAGCAGGGAGGGAGTTGGGTAAATTGGTGGGAAATATACTTTAGCTCTAATATAATGCTGGCCCCGAAAGATTTCTCGGAGAGGATTCAGCCTTCCTGGGAGGGAGGCTGGTGTGCAAATGCAGCATCAAGGTAAGTTCCTCAACACCTGCCTCCTCTCTCCCCCAGGTTTCCTTTTTGTTGTTTTTCCAGTTTTATTTATTACTCCTCTGTGTTTTCTACCCATAGTCAGTGCTCCCAAAGTTCCTATTCTGTGGAGATTCTGGAGTTGCCACTTCGGTGTCCCTACGTCCTTCATAACGGGATAGATGGCCTTCTACTTGGAAAGGTTTTACATTTCAGCCTGTAGACAGGGAACTGGAAATACTTTTGGGTAGCTCTTCTACACCAAGGTGATGGTGTTAATGATAGTCACTTTTCCTTCTCCTCTACACCCCTCTCAGTGTTTTTTCTCTTTGTTTATCTTGGGCATCTGCTTCTCATATATGTATTCTTTATTCTCCTCAAGGCTGGTCTTTTCCAGCCTCCTGTAGCCATTTTCACAGCATAATTTGAAGTCCTCCCATGTCTGCTGATTTAAATAAATCCCTAATAATTTTCTTCCAAATCATGGCTGAGCACACTCTAAATCTGTTATCCGTAATATTTGCAGAAATTTGGAGGTCAGCCCCTTCTGCGAGCACATAATTACTTATCACTTCTGCCTCCTGCAACCCTTCCCTTCCCATCCTCCTTTCCTGTGGTGGGAGTTCTATGTGCAGAGCAGAACAGGGAGATCTCCCTGTGAGGTAAAGCCCCCATGAACAATAGGGACTCTGGTCGTCAAGACAACCACTAAATTACTGCCTTCTTCCCTCTTTTGTGTCTTGCCTTTCTTCCTGGTGCTTCAGCACTAAGGGTTTTGCTCCCTCTCCCTGCCCTTTCCCCTCCACGGACTCAATTTTCTTCTGAATGGGTGGCCATTTTAATTACCTTCCCCCTTCCCCACCCCACCTCTCTGCCCTTGCCCTTGCTGCTGAGAAAGGCAGGCTCAGGATAACTACCTGGGGACTGAGAATGAGCCAGGCTTGCTGTTCACACGGGGACAAGGAAAGAAGAGACAGAGACATTTGGATCCTATAGTCTCTGCAGTGAAAGTTTTATTGGTTGGTACATGGAGGTCTGGTTTTAGGAAGGATTCGGAAATAGAGTTTTCATATTATCCAAAACCCCCTGAGGCCTCGTCCCAATTTTCTTAACTGCTCAGTACCAAATGCTTTACTGGTTTCAGTATTTACTTCCCTGAGCCTGCCAGGAAGAGTAAGCTTTACAAGTGAGAAAACTGAGGCATGAAATGCAAAGCTTACTCCAGATCCTGCCATCATTAGTTCGCTGAACCTGGTTGAATTTTTACAGAAGGTCTGAAGTAGTCTTTTTCTCTTTTACATGTGCAAACACACAAGCACTTTTAGAAATACTTTTTATTTTTCTTATTTCATCTTGATGATAACTTTGTGAAAAAGGCAAGGCAAGAATTTGCCCATTTTATAATGAAGGAAGCCAGAGCTCAGAGAGTTTGTTCAACTTTTATGTGGTTAAGCCAGGTTCAAACCTGTCTGTCGCTTTTCAGTGTCATTTTTAAAGTCTGTCAGTCCTGATTTTCTCAGAACTGGATTATAGTATGTCGGTAGCAACATAGTATGGGGCCAAAAAAAGGTTGACTTGAAAGACTTCAGAGGCACACTAGATTTGTGCATAGAAAACTTTCAGATTGGCCGGGCGCAGTGGCTCATGCCTGTAATCCCAGCACTTTGGGAGGCCAAGGTGGGTGGATCATTTGAGGTCAGGAGTTTCAGACCAGCCTGATCAACATGGTGAAACCCCGTCTTTACTGAAAATACAAAAAAAATTTGCCGGGCATCGTGGCGCATGCCCTTAGTCCCAGGTACTCGGGAGGCTGAGGCAAGAGAATCACTTGAACCCAGGAGGTGGAGGTTTCAGTGAGCCGAGATTGCACCACTGCACTCCAGCCTGGGCGACAGAATGAGACTGTCTCAAAAAAAAAAAAAAGAAAAAACTTTCAGAATGAAATCTTAAACATGTCACAATACTCAAATATAGAAATTGTTAGAGCTTTCCCTTTACAATCAGTCTTATTTATCCTAAAAATACACAGACCCCAAGTGTCTTTTTCTCTTTCTACATTTGTTAGAAAGGTAACCTGACCTTTGCTTTTGGTCTTTCCTCCCCCATTCTGCTACCTTCCTCTCTTCTTTTCTTCTTACTAGTTTCAAATAATGGGTTGGAATCAATTCAATGCTGCTCCATCCGTCAGAGGCACTTCCCAAAATACAAGTGTGACTCATAGTCCTCATAACCCCCCTTTGCTTTTTGTTTGACTTTCAATCTCTTCTATCCTCTGGGCCTATTTCCCAGGAAAATTGACCAAACATAAGCTACTGGCAGCTGTCTCTCTCCTCCAGGATTTATAGTGTGAGATAAGGAGCATGGCTGACCCACTCCCTTGCCTTCCAGCTCTCTTCCCTTCCAGAGGAATGCATAGCCAGGTGTGAATGCCCATTTCATGGATTATTCTTAGTTCTAGACCACCTGACTTATTACCTAGCATACCCGTTACAACATCAGCTCTATCGCTGGTGTATTAGCCCACAGTTTCATTTTATTATTAGCCTAAACAAAAGATTATTAGGAAAGTAAATCTGTCAGACGTGTATATAAACATATATGGAATGCCAAATATAAAGGATTTTTATATTGTCCATGATTTTTTAAAATCTATAATTGTCTTCCTCTGTAAGCATGAATAATTAAGAGCTCAATGTTTTTGCTGTTGTAAGTATTGGGATGTATGCTTTCTGCAGAACCTATTTTGAACTGTGTGCCATGCTTTAAGACCAGTGTTTGTCCCATATACAGCATGAATTCACTTAGTAACCAATATTTATTGATTGCTTTCTCTGTGGTAGGCACTTCGTTAAGTGATCAAAATACAAAAAAAAAAAAAAGACCCAAATCCCTACCATAGGAAGTGTGATATCCAATTGGAGGTGCAAACTTATAAATAGGAGTTGTAGTATAAAATCAGTGCTTTGAAAAGAACTCTATATGTGATTCAGAGAAGGGATTTATCAATTATGAGAGGTGCAGGGAAGGCTTATAGTAGATGACATCAGAGATGAGATTTAAAGAATGTGGGGCGTTGCCAGCGGACAGTGAGAGAGAGAGAGAACATTCAAGGCAGAGCAGTAAAACAATATAGTGTATTTGTGGTACTCAAAGAAGTTAGTATGATTGATTAGGAATATATGATATGCAAGAATAATGGCTGATGATAACAGTGAAGAGTTTAAAGGGAGTCTGCTCATTCAGACTCCTGTGAGTCATTCCAAGAACAAAACATTTGTCACTCATTTGATAGGAAACAATTTTACAAAACATAAACAGATGATGACATGAGCAAATTTGCAATTGAGAAAAATCATTTAAATAGTGCTGTGGAGGATTAATTAATTGAAGGGGCCAAAGTTAGAAACAGGAAGACAAATTAGGGAGGAGTTTCATTGATAGAAAAGGTGATGAGGCATTCAGCTGAGATCATTGCTATAGAGATGGTAAAGGGGTAATAGATTCATGAGATATTGAGGAGGTAGGATCACCTATATTTAGTGACTATTTAAATGATTATGTGGTGTTGGATTAGGGTTGAGAAAAAGACAAATCAAGAATGACTCACACAGTTTTCCACCTTGCAGATTGAGAAGCATAACTAAAAAGATGGGGTAATATCTTTCTGAACAGCATATTGGGGTTGTGGTTAAAATCCTGTTGCTTACTAAAGTAATAGATTAGTATCTACTCTGATTTATATAAAAATCAATGATGCACCCAGAGAAGCCTGTACTGTATCTCTAATAATTTTGAGATTCTTTTTAGTAGAAAACTTAAGGCCCAGATTATATTTTCAACTTTTTTTCTATCTGTAAGTTTCTTTAGAAGAAAAATGAAAACAGAGAATGAATAGCTAACCTTGTAGCTGGTACCAAGGCAAGGTTTTTAAATTTTCTGTGCCATGACGTATGATTATTCACATGGTGAACTTCTGACCACAGACAGAATACAACTCAAAAATAGTAGAAAGAATGTGTTTGTCAGCAGACCATCAACCCAGTGAAGAGTAAGACATTGACAAAAAAATTCAGATAAAGTTAAAACTGGATATTGAGAAAAACAGCTGACACAGAAAGGAAAGCAGAGATAGATGAGAGTACTGGAATTCACAGGAGCGTAACAGAATGAGATAAAAACTGTTTTACATGCTGTAAGAACAGATTAACTTAAAATTCACGCCTGAAGGTATCACTCAAAGTTTTGCAACAGGATCGATTCATTCAGTAAATATTTGATTGTTTATTTGTGAATGACACTATTAAATGCTAAAGGAGATGTCAAAATGAATTACATAAGATTTCTGCCTTCAAAACCTTAAGAGTCTTTTTCTGGGGGGTCGGGGGGCATTTACAAGAAGCTCAACCAATGCTTTGAGTAAATGAATGAACAAATTAAACACCCATTTCCAATGAGGAAGAAAAAGAGTCAGCATCAAATGAAACCAGGGTAGTTAACTGCGATCAGATTCTAGGTGAACATATTTTAAAAACAGAAAGAGGGGACACATACTGAACAATGCAAAAATAGTAGTAATAGAACTAGTAAGAACAGGGTCCAGTAAGCTTCAACTCAGAAGGAGCTGAGGTTGTAGATAAATATTAAGGGAAAAGACTTAGGTGAAAAACACATACACGTGTCACATGTTACTAACAAGAAAAAATATATGTAGGTAATTGTTTGGGACAGATGCTGTAGTATCAACTGATTACATGGTGAAAGCATTTATTCATTCATTCAGCAGTGAATGAATGGGTCTATTATTTGCTAGGCTGTTTTCTATTTTCTTTGTCAAGGAAAATGGCCTAGCAAGAAGAATTGAACAGACATGATTAAAGTAGAATTGGCGACCAAAATAGAAATGAAAATAATAATAGAGCACGTAACCTATTTTAAAGTTTGTACATTTAAACCTGTACATGGCCTAGATGAATTATATCCCATGAAACTTAACAAATTTATATTTAACATTAAAGACCTAAGGTCATTAAGAAACATTGCCATTTGTCCATATGGGTTAGAGATGCACAGATATCTTGCCTTTTTAAAAAATGGTTAAAGGTTCTTGACCCCAACATTTATTTCTGGAAATTTCTGAAGCAGATGACGAAATAGATGTTTGTGAACATTTGGGAAGGGCAATGGGGAACCCTAGAAACCATTATGGGTTCAGTAGGAGTGTGCCCTGCCTGATTAGCATGCAGTTGTAGTTACATTGTGTATGGATTCCAACAAGTTTTTGCCATAATATCCATATGGACAGAATGGAATATGTTGCCTGCATTATAGTACATTTAAGTAATTTGTGGCTAGTCGAGTGTCTTTAGCCCAAGGGTATTAAATAATATCATAAACTGATGCCATCCTAGAGGGAAATTTCTAGTAATAGAGCACTGCTCTTCATCTTATCCTGATCAATTTTTTCATCAGAAAATTTGCAAGTAATTCTAATCTTAGAGGAGTAGTTAAAACTCTAGATGATGAAAATTAAGATTCAAAAACATTTAGAAAACTTAGAATGATAATCTAAAGCCAACAAGATGAACTATAATTTAGATTTTTTTTTAATTGCACAAATACAGAAGGGCAAGACTATACTTAACAGAGGGGCACACGATTTTTTTTTTTTTTGTAATGTACCTGTGTGGACTTAGGATTTTAGCTGGCTGAAAACTCAATATGAGTCAGTGCTTTTGACGTGTGTGCCAAAAAGCTAACACAATCTTCGGCTGTATGAGAAGTATAGTATCTAAATCTAAAGGAAGGCTCAATCCCCTATGTTCTTTGCTGGTCAGGTCACATCTCAGAGCTGTTTGGTTCTGGGCACATCATTTTAAAAGAAAAGCTAAGCAGCACACCCAGAGGATGGAGCCAGGTTGAGGAGTGGTTCATTTCTCTCCTTCTTTCATCAGACATTTATTGAGTGTCTTTGAGGTTGGCAAAATCACGGATGTATGGGATGTAGAAGAGACATAGGGGAGAAATAATAGCTGAATTTAAAAATGCAAAATGTTGTCTTTTGGAAGAGATTTAACCTAATATCTGGTAACTCCAGAGAGTAGAACTAGGACCAATGACTAGAATTCATTAACACAAGGAGGCCGATTTGGGTTGGCAAGGTTTAAGAAGCATCTTCAATGAATTTAGATTATGCTTTTAAGGAATTAAGCCACTTGCCTGAGGTCACATTGCTAATTGGGTAGCAGAACTAAGATAAAAGCCCAAGTTTCTGGATTCACAGGACCCAACCCTTGTCTATGCCGTTATATTACAGAGGAGGTTTCTGCTTTGGGAGGAGACTGGATAAAATAACCTCTAAGTTTCCTTCCAACTCTCAAGTTGTATGTTCTTATAAGCCACTTGATGTAAAATATTTCCTTTTGGTGCCCAATGCTTTCATATGTAGAGTTGGTGAGATTGGAAAAACCACTAAGGTTGAACAGATGATTTTTTGAAGTTCCTTCCTTAAGAATCCTTCCATTTTTTAATACATATTAATTTTATATCTGTGATGTGTACATTACTAATCAAAAACAAAAACTGTTTGTGGCTAGATATAAATGTATGGAACTCAGATTCTTATATTGTGGTATTTAGGAGAATGTCAAGTCTTCCCTTGAAGTACATGATTCAAAGATGTGGATCCATGATTTAAAACATGAAAGCAAAAATCAGAGAAGAAATTGTGCCAACTCTGAGCCATTTTAGATTTCACAGTAGTATTGGGAGAAAGAAGTGGTAGTTTCTTGCCCTCGGGGTTCATTTCCTCCTCATTCTTCCCCAGCACTGGGCAGGAAAGGATGGTGACCTAGATACACAGTCAGAGGGCAGCAGTGTTGAACTTTCTCAGACACAGCTGAGTAACTTGGGTCTGGATAGTTACAGGACAGAAGCCTAGAGCTGAGAGCTGACAGGGGAAACTGTCTATAAACACAAGAAGGGGCCATGGCAGGAAGACAGAGGCCTGGGAACGGCATCAGAGAGAAAAGAAGTATAACTTTTATCAGGTGTGAAATGGGCAAAAACATTTTGTTTAATGGATAATGTCCTGAATCTACACCATCACCTCCAAGACCTCCTTTCTCTCCCACCCTATAGATTGCTGCTACTGATTGGATGAGCCAATACTCATACTTATGTGCTAGGACTGGCAGTACAGAACACAGTGTTCATGGTTGAGGCCCCTGCAAACATTTTACAGGGTGCTTGGGTGGGTGGAGATGGGGAGCATTTCCAGGAAGCTAAAAATGTGGCTTGGGCTTCTCCTACTTTCTCTCGGAACTCCTAATTCTTGACACTGCATGAGTGTTTTTCAAACTTTTTTTAAAACTTCAACCTACAGTAAAAAATGCATTGTACGTTGCAGCCCACTGTGAGCATGCACATAGGCACAGGCGCATACACACATATGCATGCACGCAGATCTGATATATACATATATATGTACATACATACGAAACAAGTGTCTCCAAACATGAGATGCCTTTTTATGTTATCACAAACAACAAAACAGATGATATGACCTCTAATGATGTCCAGCCCACAGGTCGAAAAACATTGCGCTACAACCATGAGGTTTAAAATGACTGTGAAAGTAGCCTGATACAATTATATCCAAAAGTCCCTGGGTCTAAGGCAGTAATTCTCAACTGGAGCAATTTTGTCCTCAGGGGACATGCCGCAATGTTTGGAGACATGTTTGGTTGGCAAAACTAGCATCTAGTTTGAGGGGAGGAGGGGCAAGGATGTTGTGGAATGTTTTATAATGCACAGGAAAGCCCCTATGACAAAGATTTCGCAGTCCAAAATATCAGTAGTACCAACGTTGAAAACCCTGCTCTCAGGGTAATAAAATAAGTCAATACTTCTAATTTACTGAAGGTGTACTTAGGATGATAGAAGCTTTAACTTGATCTTCCTTTTCTTTCTCTTTTCCTTTGAACTGTATTTGGTATCTTAAGGTTGGAGCATAATTGCCCTTGGATTGTCTATAGAGGTACAGCCAATAGATAAATAGGCTGGAAGGAATGGACCTGTTATTTTCCTTATATTTAGACTGCACCAGGCATTTTTGTTTAGAATATTGTTGTGGATCTTATGAATATTTTCTGTTTTATGATTTTAGTATCTTCTTCCCTTTCTCCTCTTCATTAAGCCATACTGATTCAAGACCCTTTCTCACTCAGCCATAGCTGCTGTCTTAGAAAAGAAATGAAGGGGATTTGGCTAATTGGATTAGACATGGTCTCTAAAGCCTTCTCCTTACTCATGAGATTTGATTCTGCTGTTTTGATGGGAAATGACCTTCTACTAACCTTGAAGTGCCATCTTAAGCCCTAGTATTAAACTGTCTCCTTTTTAGTCATTGCTTCATTCCCCTATCTGCGGCTATTTCAGACCAGGTTCCCTTGAACATGGAGTGGATGTGCAGTCCCAGCTACTGACAAGCCCTGATCTCCACATCCTTTCTTCTCCCCTGTCTGGCATAAGGGAAGCTCTTGAATGTCTTGGGGTCAAAATGTGGTTGTGGAGTGGGGTTTTTTGGCCATTTTACTGGCTATTTCTAGGCCCCCTATTAAGGCTCTGAATCATTCAGAGATGGCTTGACACAAGAGACCTGGTTTGGGTTCTTTTTTCTTCTCTTCTTTGGGATGAAGGCAGGATAATAGAAAGAGATATCTCTAAATCAAATATCAGACCTGGAATAGTAGTGGAAAATAAAACCAGTGCTATCTGAGGCTATTCTCTACCATATTTATTTTAGCATATTTACTTCATGCATCTTGTATTACATGAACAAGAGCATTTGTATTTAGTAAATGATTTATTATAAGTAATTTTTTTTTTTTTTTTTTTTTTGAGATGGAGTCTCCCTCTGTCACCCAGGCTGGAGTACAGTGGCGTGATCTTGGCTCACTGCAGCCTCTGCCTCCTGGGTTCAAGCGAGTCTCCTGCCTCAGCCTCCCCGAGTAGCTGGAGACTACAGGCGTGCGCCACCGTGCCCAGCTAATTTTTTTTGTATTTTTAGTAGAGACGAGGCTTCACCATGTTGGCCAGGCTGGTCTAAACTCTTGACCTCAGGTGATCTGCCCGCCTCAGCCTTCCAAAGTGCTGGGATTACAGGTGTGAGCCACTATGCCCGGCCTATTATAAGTAATTTCTAATGAATAGTAAGAGAAACGTGTGTGTGTGTTGACCTTGAAGCTTTAGATTTCTGTCAGCCTAATAGTAAATGGTACCAGCAAAGTCCAGAAACTGATGCTGGAAAACCTCCTATGATGTATTAGAGTTCAGACACATAAATTCCATCCCTTCCACTTAAAGAGAGCTCTATAGGGTTACGAATCTCTTTTTAACCTTCCCACTCCTATGATAAGAATAGAAAGATGCAGTGTAGAAATCGCGAGATGAAGAGAGTTAATGGAGAGGAGTTGAGACTTCTGCCCCTTTTAACAATCCTACACCTAATGTCTTTGTCTTCCGTGCTCTAGCCAGTTTCCAAATAAATCAAGCATGATTAGGGGAGTTAATAAAGTTAGATAATGAAATGGTGGTGTGTATGGAGCTTTACCTTAGAGAAGGATGATAGAACCAAAGGAAGGGAAGGTAGGGATGAAAGGGAGAGGAAAGATATTTGGATGAAGAAATCTCCACCTTCTTCATTGCTCTCAAGAACCAGTGGCAGTTGGTTCCATCCAGGTGTTGGGCAAGGCAAAGTATACCAAATCCCTGAATATACAGCCATTTACAACTTAAGAAAGGCATAGTGAGTGATAATAAAGTGTGTCTTAGAAATTGAATTACAGCTTAAAAAATTTAGAGATTGTATTGTGTGAGGGCAGTGGCAGTTGTGGTGGTGATTTTTTTGGTTTGCTCTTTATCATGTTTTCCTTCCAGATTGGCGTGCTCATCATTTTTAACGAGACACCATCGCTCAGAAGTTCTGTGAACAAGAAAGATTTGTTGCACTTGGTCTTCTACACAGGCTGCCTGGGACTAGGAAATAAGACCATGCTGAGCCCAAAGGCCTAGGATAAAGCCTCTGTTTGCTGACAGGGGGAAGGGTGGGCAGAACGTAGGCAAGAGGAGAATCCAGGAAAGAGAGCAAATGTTTAAACCATGCGTGGTGCAAGTGTGTGGTTTGTGTCTTTTATCTTCAGAGTGTGGAGAAGAATAAGGAAAGCTGGCACTCTGCAGCTCCCAGGGACTAGAAGTCACTTTCCAAACTCTGTCCCTCTTTGTAGGCCTGGAGGGAGTTTATTTCTGCCAGTTTGTGAAAGTCCTGTTTCTTATATTCCTGGGCCTGACTTTTTCCAGGGCCTCCTGTTGGCCAGTTCTGTGCCTTGTATGTACAGTGCTTGACAGTGTCTTTGTCTCATCAGCAGCTGATACTTACTCAGAGATGGCACTCCTTTTCTTCGGTGAGTTGTGCTTATTAGCTTCCACAAATTTATTTGACTCATAGACTCATCTTCATCATCAGGTGCTTATTTTTACTTTTCCTACTTTTATGTCTCTCCCCAACATTTCCATTTAGAGTCTGAAAAGCTGTCTTATAGATTTGTATAAGTTTATAAATTTATATTTTGCCACATGATAAAATTCATTTTGCATCCCACACATGTACATGAGACACTTAATCACCATGCAAGAGAACAAGGAGGATATCCTTGTCCTAATGCCATGTGAGGTCCTGTCCCCATCAGATAAATTAATGTTCATTCAAAAGAATGTAACTCTTGCTTTGTAAGACATGCCAGAAGATGGCTGAGGTACCTAGGCTTGCTGGCATGTTACAACATGTTCAGTCTAGGAAGGATCATGTGGCTAAAGATTTTAGTTTGCAAGACTTTGCCCCTCTCCCTCAAGACAGTTAGATGAGACCCTAAGACACATCATTCTCCTCAGCAAAAATTGCAGAAGTATACATGGCTTGAGGTGAAGAAAGGAGACCTTGGGTCACTTAATCCCCTGCAGAGAAGCCGATCAGGTCATTGCAGCCACCTCCCTCTAGTGACCCTCTTACATAAACAGGAACAGGAATTCTTGCTACTGGATTCCTTTCATCAGGCATCTTAGGCTCACTGAATGAAAAGCCCTATAAAAAGGAGATGCGGCCCTAATAATAACAAATACGATCGTGTTGGCTATTTTGGACAAGAACAGCTTTGTGCCACTCTTGATCTCCATCGATGGCTGCCATTCTTGCCCTGCTATTACCTTACACACTTCCTATTCTTAGAATCAGTTGTGAGCCTTGGGCTTGGGGGATTGCAGCCCTCATGGCTGGAATGCCCAGCTTGAGTGGAATGCAGACTGTCTGGCAGAGTGGAGGTTAAATAAAGTTTGCCTTGGCAGCCCCCTCTGCTCTTGGATGAGTGACAAGTGACTCGAGTATAGGAGCGAGGAGTGATGGCATGAGCTGCCATGTGGTGCAGGATCAAACGAGTCTTCCGTGCATGAATAGAAGTGGTTGATTGTCCATCCATGACCCACACAGCTATGTCAGTCTTAAATGAGGTGGGTGAAGGGGAGGCCTCAACAGCCTTGAACCTCACTTCTGACCATATCACTTTGAAAAAAATTCAGGAACAGATCAAGAATAACGTTGAACCACTTTCTAGGTTTCCAGCTGAACTCCAGATTTGGTATATCTTCCCCCTCATTTTTGACTCATTTTTGAAAGTAAGATAAAGGGAAAATTTTGACTCATTTTCGAAAGTAAGACAAAGGGAAAATTTTTCATTGAAATAAGAACAGTTATCAGTCAGTCAACCATTTCTTGAGCACCAAGCACGGCGGGGAGTTTTTTTAAAGTACAAGACACAGAACTCTTACAGCTTATAATTTAGTTGAAGAAGTAAAGCTATAAACACCTTTAAAAAGATGCATATTCCAAAGTAATTGTTCCAGAGCTACCTGCCAAAGGAGGTCTATGGAGAAGGAGAGCACTTCCAGCTGTGATGGTCAAGGATTTCATGGAGGAAGTAGGGTTGAAACAGGTCTTGCCAGAAGGGCAGACTTGAGACTTGCTCTTCAGGCAAGGCGAGAAGAGGCCCTTGTTAGTGAGAGAACTATTATGAACAAAGGGCAGATGTAGGAAATCCCTAAGACAGTCATGAGGACCAGAAGATATGGCTGGGGAGGTAGAGAGAGGAATTTGTTTAAAGATCGCTAAGTCCGTAGCTGTGAAGTCTGTGTGTACATGTTACCAAGAAGGTTATAATGCTTCCCATCAGAGGAGAGCTAGAAAGATAATAGGTGCAGCCTTGCCAGAGGAGAGTTGGGAAGGTATAGGTGCAGGCTCACCCAGAGACGGAGGCCCTTTTAGTGTTCTGTTCTGTAAAACTTCTTGTACGGTAGATGGCACATAGTGAACGCTCCATAAATAACACGATTCTTATTGTTACTCATCTTCAAATTCTGTTATCCCAGGCTGTTGAATTGTCTTGGTTTCCTTTGCAAGAGTCAGTGCTGACTTTGTCCTGTTCTGATTGCTCATGTAATTCATGGTATCTTAGTCTGTTTGGGCTGCTATAACAAAATACCATAAACTGAATGGCTTATAAACAACAGAAATTTATTTCTCACAGTTTCTAAAGGCCGGGAGGTTCAAGATCAAGGTACCAGCAGAACTGGTGTCTGGCAAGGGCCCTTTTCCTTGTTCATAGACAGCTGTCTTCTCCCTGTGTCCTCATATGGCAAAAGGGGTGAGAAGTCTCTCTCAGGTTTCTTTTATAAGGGCATTTACCTTTGCCCCCATGACCTAATCACCTCCCCAAAGGCCCCACCTCCTACTGCCATCACCTTGAGGGTTAGGATTTTGACACACGAATCTGCAGGGGAACATAAACAGTCAGTCCGCTGCCTTGTTATTTCCTTTCCTTCAGCTTTATCTAAGCTTTCGTCTCTCTTCTACCACAGGTGGCTAGAGGTGCAGGTAGCTAATTTAACAAGTCCACAGCGCTGGGTGCAGTACCTCCTGCTTCTTCAGGAGTCCATCTGGCCTGGTGGAGTTTTGCCTAAGTTTCCACGGCCCGTAAGGACCCAAGAGCAGAAACTGGCTGCTGAGAAACAGGCTTTGCAGAGCCTGATGGGAGTCCTCCCAGGTAATTGGACCAATGAGATCAATTATACCAATCACATTTCTCTTCCATTCTGCTTTGCCACCATTACCCCTGCACCTTTTCCTGTTTGTAAAAGGGCCCTGAATGTGGCTAGATTCAAAACTCTGTTGACCCATCATTTCCCAGGCTAATAGGAAAATGAACAGGGCTGCAATTCTTTTATCCATTGCTCAGCTGATGCCAAGGGAATGGAAAGGAACTCTACAGCTGCACCCTAAATACTAGGTGACAATCCTGCAGATATTTAGGTTAATAACTTTCTCTCTACCTGCTGGCAGGTCTGGGGAAGCTCTGCCTGCAGGGACAGGTCTCAGAGCCATTTCCAGGAGATGAAGACTTCAGATTCTCTACCAATTCATAGCATTTTGGGACCAAGGAAGAAAATCACATGTCTCACAGAAGCTCCAACTTAATAAATTGCAGCCATTGAGTATGGTACATGGCCTTTAGCAATAAGTTAAAACAAAATCTGAGAAGGTTGTTTTTCCTTGCATTGTGTTTTTAGAGGGCCAGGAAGGCAGTTTGTTGCCTATGGCTGTGATAACCAGGAAACAATTGTGAACTTAGCTCTGGACAATCAGTTTTATTTACCCTTATTATTATAACTCTGTTTGCCAACCTAAACTGTTACATTGGAAGGAGTACCTGCATTTGAGTGACAGGTTACAAAATAATTTTTGAAGCCCATTCTTATGTAGACACCTAACTTGAGAAACATATTTTTCTCAGGTTTTTCCTGTTTTGTGAGGATTTTAGTTTGGCTGTATGGTTTAGAGGTAGGCCTGAAATACCTAACCTATGTAAAAACGGCAGAGATCCTGGGGAGAGACTGTCCTTAGAATCTAAAACTTCAGTGATAACACGCAAATTCCATCTGTTTTTTCCTCCTCAGATCTCGTAGTAGAAATTCTTGGGGTGAACAAATGCCGGCTGAGCTGGGGTCTAGTCCTGGAGTCACTACAACAACCCCTCATCAACAGGTAAGTGGGAAAATGTTATTCCAACATCAGCATAGTTACAGCCACCTCTGGTCTCAGAGGTATCCAAGGTTTCTGAGTGAAAAGCCCACATTCCAAAGAATAGGATTGTAGTCTTTACTTGCTCTGGGCACTGACTACAGAGTTTGACGTCCAGATCCACACACTCTAAGTAAAATCCACACCATCAGGCTTCTGAGCAGGTCGTCATGTGCTAGGAAATCACTCTTGGACCACCCACCATTTGTGTTTGGAAGAACTCTATGCAGGCCCCCACATGAGCTGCTGAAAATGACCTCTTATCCTCCAGGCTTGTTCAGCATACTTGCTCAGTGCTCTTTCCAACATCTGCCAGCCCCTGTGAATGCTCCAAGAGCGTACCCTGGCCTGTGTATCACAGACCATGTAAAGATGTTCACCATGAGCCCTGGCCTTATAGCAAAGCTGTGATTCATGTCAAGACCAGGAGTTGTCTTTGCTTCATATCAGGTAGACAAGATAGTAAGGTTGGAATTTCATAAAGGGACCAGAAATGCTGGGTGAAGAGTCCTAGAATAATCCAGAAGAGGTAGATTCCATCCCTTGGGCTGTTACTCTTCTGGAAGTATTGAGTAACCTTGCACTCAAACCCTACCCCAAAGTAGACTGTGTTCGTTAACTTCCTCAAGGATCCTGGCTTTACCTCACTGCCTGTAAGGCAGCCTATAAATTTAAGGTAATTAATTATGAGAAACAGCAGTAGTCAGGAGCTCTGAAAGTGTCTAGTAACCTGACATCTCAAGGATTTGTTATCACAGTTCTTCAGAGCAGTGCTAATGTAACTATGTAAAGAGAAATGGAATTTTATAAAACTTAGTCTTATATAAAACTAGTCTTATATAAAAACTGTTCTTGCCTTTATTAGGGTCAGAGGCTTTATTAGTTCAAAAAACATTAATTTCATGGCAGAGGTTTCATCAAGCTATTGAAGTTTAGGGTGTCGGTGATGGGGGAGGAGAAAATAAATGTCATAAACAGGATCTTGTGTTTCCTGATTGAGCCAGACCCTAAGTTTTTTGTCCATTCGTTTCAGGCATTTGATTTACTGCCTTGGGGACATCATCCTGGAATTCTTGGATCTCAGTGCCTCTGTTGAGGAGTCTGCTGCTACCACCTCTGCCTCAGATACCCCAGGCAACTCTAAGAGGATGGGTGTCTCCTCTTAGCTGGTTATTCACGCCTTCTTCCCAGGTCAGGGAAGTAGAGTTACTCGGCCACCAGAGACCAGTCAGGAAGCCCGTGCCCTCTTCAAGTAGGCTACAGCTAAGAAGGCCTAGGTTCTCGGTGGCTCACTTCTCTCCCACTTCTGCTCCATTTGTAGCAGGTGACAGGGGTCTGTGTGTCCCAGTTGTATGCACGTTTATTTCCCTGTTCCTTTTGTGATGTTGGGATTGTTGCTGGTGAGTAGATCCTGTTTCCTTTGGGAAAAGAAGCTGTGAGGTAGAGGAATGAACCCCTTTTGCTTCTCCTTTTGCCATCCTCCCTGAGATTGTTTGCCAGAATCCTGGCCCTGTGCACACATGTGCTTAATCCACCAGCACACAAGCTCTAGATAGAACAGGAAAAAAACTGTGGCCAGATTTCCTTGGAGGAGAAAACAACCTTCTCAGCTCTCTGTTCCTACCCGGAAACTAAAAATTCATTCAGGGCCATTCTCAAAAACCAGACTCCTGGGTCTAATCTAGTTTCCCAACAGTTCCAGAAGAAGAAGGAGGGAAGAAAATTTTTCAAGGAACTTCTTGCTCATGTGTTGCTGTTTCCCAACACATCAGCCTTATGGAAGATGTCATGAGGCTGCTTGCCTGGGAGGCTACACTTTCCTTTCCAGAAGACTTCAAAGCTGACTGCCAAAGCTTCTGGTAAATCCACCCCACCCTTCACACCCTTTCCTGAAAGGCATTTATACCACCCATTTTATTTATTGGCTTTGCTCCCAACCCCCTGCCCTAGAGCAATTGAGTTTTTGAATTTTTGACCCTCTCTCTGTCTTCAGCAAAACTGCATGACAAGCTGCATATTCAGCCTCAGTTTTTCCAAGGAGAATGGAAAGCACTTGCCTCCTGTCTTAAGAATGCACAAAGAGTAGGACTAGCAAGGCTGGGGGATGAAATCTCCCTTCCTAAGTCTTTGACAGAGAACTTTTATTATTCTGAACAGATAAGATTAGCAAACTTACAAGGAATAGCTTCTTATTTCCCATTCCTTACGGTTATAATCAGTCCTTTAACAACACCAGCATGAAGGCAAAGGTGTTTTGTCAGACTGCAACATCTATTAGAAAGGCAAGGCAACTGGGAATTGCTGGAGAAGGATAAATCAGGAGGAATTGCTGGTAGAAAAGGCTGCAGACAGTCACAGGGAAGTGCTGTATATTAAATGCATGTGAATAGCTGGCAAAAAGATGTCAAGGATGTCACTGGGAGCCCTTTGGCTTCACACTCGCCTGTTAGCGCCTTGCTTTCGCTGAATTACCAGAGCCTACCACTCGGAGGAAGGTCTTGGAGTTAGACTGATGAGAAGGCAATGGGGTGTCAAAAACAAGTGTCAAAGTTCTCTTAGATTCTGAAGTCGGTGATGAGCACACAATTAAAGTGGTTTGTGGAAGAAAGTTGTAAAATCTTTTTACTTTTTTGCCCCTCTGGAGGCTTTTAACCCTAAATTGTGTCTGATGTATTCGGGAGGCTTAGGTGTGCAATTCTTGCCCAAAGGCAAGGAGATGAATGAGATGTCTCATGGCCTCTTCTAGCCTTAAAAGTTGACCATTACAGTGACTTTATGGCTCCAAAGTTCTTGAAGCATCTCCAGCCCTAGACTTTGACAAGAAAAGGTAGCTCAGCATCTCTACTTTCCGTGAGTACCTGCAGGAGTCCAGCCAATGTATTAGAGCTGATCATTAAGCTCCTTCAGTGAGGGCTAAGATCCTATTCTCGATGAGCATAGGGGGACAGCCTTGTTTTATGCCACTTTTCTCTCCCCATACCTACCTTCCCCTCATGTGTACTTAGCCACCTGTGTTGCTTTGAATCTGCTGCCAGTTCTGGCTCAAATGTGGCACAAAATCAGTACATCAGACACACCATGAAATCCCTGTGGCTATAAATTCTAAGGAATCTTTTGACACTTCCAGCCCAAAGAACTTATTTTTATTTCGTATTATATAAGAGTCCCCACCTCTACTCCACGTACCCCAAAAAGATAAGCTGTCCTCAGATCCTCCTTCTACCCAGGAGGGAAATAATGGATATTGCCAAGGGAACAATCAGAACTCATCTGGCTTTGAAAACGACCTGCCAAGTTTGGCTAGCAGGTTCAGACAACAAGAGAGTAACAATTGGTAGAGAGCCACAGGTAGAAAAGATACTCCCAGCTGACAGGGTGATAAAAGGCAGGGAAGAATTGGGCCTGTGCTGATCCAGGAAGGTTTTATTGTTTGCTTGTTTTTTGTATTTACTCGTGACTAAATTTTATTCATTTAAGTCAGAATTTTGATATTTGAAATAAGACTACTTTCCCTTTTCTTACTATCTATAAAAAAGACGAGGCAGGGATGCTGTGTTCTTTCTGTCAAATTCTAAATGTGATCTTTGCCATTGCTTATTTGAATTCAAGAAAGCTATACTTTTTCATCACATATAACTCACAGTTTCATTTTTGCATTGTTGGATTAGACTTAATAAAACCTAAATGGAAAATAAATTCCTAAATCTGAGCCTAGGAGCATGTATAAATTTTATTTTTATTATTATTATACATTAAGTTCTAGGGAACATGTGCACAACATGCAGGTTTGTTGCATATGTATACATGTGCCGTGTTGGTGTGCTGCACCCGTTAACTCGTCATTTACATTAGGTATATCTCCTGATGCTATCCCTTCCCCCTCCCCCGACCTCACAACAGGCCCCAGTGTGTGATGTTCACCTTCCTGTGTCCAAGTGTTCTCATTGTTCAATTCCCACCTATGAGTGAGAGCATGTATAAATTTTAAAATCAATACAAGCTACTCCAATTTCCATTTTGGAAATTTCCAGTTTACAAGGTGATTTTCTTATTGTTGTAAAGAAACACATAATGTGAGATCTACCCTCTTAAGTGTACAGTACATTATTTATTTATTTTGAGACGGTACATTATTAACTAGAAGCAGCACAGTGCTTTGTAGCAGACTGCTACAAGTTTTTCATCTTGCATAACCAAAAGTTTATACCCATTGAACAGCCACTCCTCGTTTCCCCTCCCACCAGCCTCTGGCAATCACTGTTCTACTTTCTGCTTCTGTGAGTTTGACTACTTTGAACGCCTCATATAAGTGGAATCATGCAGTGTTTGTCCTTTGACTGGCTTATTTCACTTAGCATAATGTCCTCCAGGTTCATCCACGTTACAGCATGTGACAGAATTTTCTTTTTAAGGCTGAAAACATTCCATTGTATGGCTATGCCACATTTTCTTTGTTCATTCATTGAGGGACATTTAGGTTGGCTCCGCGCCTTGATTGTTGAAAACAATGCTGCAGTGAACATGGGAGTGTGACTGTTTCTTCGAGGCCCTGCTTTTAATTATTTTAGATAAATACCCAGAAGTAGGATTGCTGGATCATATATTGTTCTGTTTTTAATTCTTTGAAGACCTTCATACTGTTTTCCATAGTGACTAGACCATTTTACATTCCCACCAACAATGTACAAGGGTTCCAGTTTCTCCACATCCTCTCCAACACTTGTAATGTTTTGTTTTTTCATAATGGCATCTTAAAAGGTATTAGGTGATATTACTATCTCATGGTTTTGATTTGCATAGCCTAGAACATTTTTGAGTCTTCCTGTGTCCTACCCAGGTTATTCATTTCCAGCTACTGCTCTTCCTTTGCTCATAGCACACAACACCAGTTGTTAGGTCCTGGAGGAAGTAAAAATATGTGTAACTATGGTCCCTGGCTATATGAATCAGGATGCTCTGGACAAGAATTAAATTATGAGGAAAATTTATTTTATTTCATAACATTAGTACGTGAGTAGGTAAGCCCAGGAGTTTGGTGATTCAGCAACTCTGAGACCTCTTAAGGGGCCTGAATTCTTTCCATCTTTCTTCCTTGCCATTCTAATTAGGTCAGCTGTGCTCTCAGACTGCCTGCCTTCCTGCTGCTGCAGTTTCAGGCATCACACCCAGAGATAACATTCATAAAAGAACAGGAGCATCTCTTCTGTGTTTTCTTCTAAGGAATGAAGGAACCATTTCCCAGAAGTCCTTCAAGAATCCTCTTCTAGGCCGGGCACAGCGGCTCACACCTATAATCTCAACACTTTGGGAGGCCAAGGTTGGGGGATTGTTTGAGTCCAGGAGTTTAAGACCAGCCTGGAACATAGCAAGACCCTGTCTCTACAAAAAATATAAAAAATGAGCGGGGCATGGTGGCTCTCGCCTGTGGTTCCACCTACTAGGGAGGCTGAGGCAGGAGGATCACTTGAGCCCAGGAATTTGAGGCTGCAGTGAGCTACGATCACACCACTGCATTCTAGCCTTAAGTGACAGAGTGAGACCCCAAATAAAAAAAAAAAAAACAAAAAACCTCTTATGACTCATTGGCTAGAACCACCCACCTCATGCCAATCCACTGACACTGAGAATGGCATTGTGATTGGCTTTCAATAGTATTTTCCCCCAGAGATGAGGTCATCTTCCATGAAGGTCAGATATCTACAGAAATAATTGATGTTAGCAAGGAAGAAGCAGAGAATGGGTATTGATAGACAATGTCTGCTCTAGGGATGGGTCATTCTGCCAACATTCAGCAGATCCCCTATCTACTCCCAAAATGCCTGGTACCAGCTAATAGTTAACATCTTCTGAGAGCATTACTTAAAGTCTTTACATATCTTCACTTATTTAACCCACAAATCAACCCTTAAAGGTAGGTTCTGATGTAGTGGGTTGGTGCAAAAGTAATTGGAGTTTTGCCATTTTAATGCAATTACTTTTGCACCAATCTAATATATCCCCATTTTCTAGGTGGGGAACATGAGGCACAGAGTGGTTATGTCTTACCCACAGTCATTTGCAAGGGAGTGGCAGAGCCTAGATACAAACCATGTCAATCTGCCTCTGAGTCTACGTAGTATATCCACTATACTAAACTGCCCTTCTACCTTACAAAGCAGAACAAGATCAGGTTCTCACTTTTAAGGAGTCTACAGTCTAGTATAGGAGCCAGCAAACTTTCTCTGTAAAGGTCTGGAGACTAAATACTAGGTTTTGCAGCAGTATGGTCTCTGTTGTAACTACTCAGCTTTTCCACTGTAGCGTAAAAACAGTTGTAGACAATTCATAAACAAGTGTGGCTGTGTTCCAATAAAACTTGATTTACAAAAATAGGCAGCTGGCCGGGTTTGTCCCATGAGTCAGTTTGTGGACCTGCGGTCTAGTGAGTTAGAATACTGCTTACCAAATTTTAATGTGTGTGTGATTCACGTGGGATCGGGTTAAAATGCAAATTTTGATTCAATAGGTCCGGAGTGAGGCCTAGTAAAAGTGTAAGTGCTATGCTCTAAAAATGTTGACAGCATGATTATCACACTCCTCTGCTGTTTGAGGGGCAGGGAGCATTTGGAGATGCCTTGTTTCAGGAACCCATTCAGCCAAGTTGTCCTGGCAAGCCGTACCTCCCACAGCCCCCTCCACACCGGCTGTTTGTCCAATCTAACTTTGCACTGGAGCAAGATGTGTTTTCCCAGGATGAGGAAAGGAAGGTTAGCCCACACTGCTGGATGTGGAAGGGGATGGGAACCAGGGAAAGAATGGTAACTGGGGAGGAAGGGAAACCATGATACTTTTGTAGTCGAAGGCCTAACTGGGCGCACTCTGCCATAACTTGGCCCCTCTGCTTCCTTTCCACTGGGAGTGCCAGAAATCACAGGGCAGCAGTCGCTCACCCTGCCTTTGTAGACAAGAAAATGAAACCATCGAAGGGTGAATTTCAGCTAGCATATTGCCATCACTCTTTTATGGTATAAAGGATGAGAGAGGCGGTGAGGGAGACATTGCCCCAAACATGATGTCCACATCCTAAGACTTACCTGATATTTCTTATTACACAAAGACAACATTGACTGGTTTAAGAGAGAAAAAAAAAAAGGAAATCCAGAAGAATGTTTTAATTGTCAAGCGTGAAACAAGTGAAAATCATCAGAATCTTTTTCCTTCTGTGACTTGGTAGCAACAGTGTGTAAAGCCAAGGCCACCGTGAAGCGGTGGGGGAAATTTGGGCACCCGCAGACCTTGGCAGACACACTATGCTATTTTCAGACTTGCGGAGCCTTTGCACTGCCTCCCTGTCATCCTCACCTGTCTCTGGTCTGAAAGTCCATTTTAACTCTGCTTTCTTGGAGGCAGAAACAAGCATGTGACAGGATGCAGAGAATTACTCCTGGCTTTGATGTCTCTTCAACAGCTTGATGAAACCTGGTTTTTCCACCTGTCTTCACTTCTCCAAGCCTTACCTGCAAGCGCTTCCGTGAAAGCCCCCAGCACACCATCTCTGGGATGTGGAAGCTTAGGAGGGGAGAATTAAAAAAACAAAACGAAGGTAACAGTAATCAAGATCCAAACTTAGAAAACATTTCTTGAAGTGACATTATCTGCTCCTTTTAACCCAATCCCTTTGTCACCAGTCAGTGTTTGTTTAGGAAGTGTAAGCTAATTTTAATATTAAAGTGTTGTAGTGATTAAGAAGGTAAGTTTGTGAATAATGTATGAATCATCCACACTTTTGTCTTTTTTCCCACCTTATGTTCCATGTTACTGCTGCACCCTGTTATAAGCAAAGAAGAGTTGGCTGTGATTACTTCCAGAAACTTTGATTAACCCATGAGAGTAAAGATGTAGCTAGATAAACACAGAACTCCCTGATTGCAGACAAAAGGACTCAAATGTCGACAGAAGCAATGGCTTGTTTATACTGTGTTGAACTGGATTTGGTGACTTGTGAGCATAGGTAATCAGCCCTTTTGCCCGTGCCCCTGGGTGAAGAATCATCCTGCTCCTGTAACTATCAAAAAGATTAACCATGAACGTTGATATGAAATACTGCTTTTCATACCTTGACACCAAGAAGAATAGACCTTATTAAGGGAGGAAAAACACTTTTGGAGTTTACCTCCTTTACACATCCTGCTTGCATGGAATCCAAATTCAGTGAGCTGACGGCAGGCCAGTTCCTTGCCACTTTATGCAGTTGTGTTTAAAGTTTACCCTCTGTTATCTATAAATGCAAGTGGCTTTTTCAAGAATAGTGAGGGCAGCTTTCATTAAGGACTCATGCATCTCTAGGAGAATCACATGGGCTTAGTTGGCAGTAGAGCATTTTCTTGGGGACAGAATGTATTATAGATGGTTTAGGCAGGAGGTTAGACGAGAAACTTCCAAAAAAATCTAGGGATTTTTTATTCTGCCCAAACCAGCATGTTCCTTCCTGCTTTCATTTTTTTGTTCATGTCCTTCCTTCCACGTGGTAGATTACCTTCTCTTCTCCAGCTGGGCAAGTAGGCTACCTCTGCCCATAAGGACCAATTCAAGTTCCATTTTCAAGAAGCACTGTCTGATTGCACCAGCCAAAACTCTTCCCACTTTCTTTTCAGTTATTTACACTGCCTCTCTAGTCAATGTGCATGTATATGAAGTCCTCAGTAAGAGACTATAATTCTTCAAGGGCAACGAACATATCTTTTATCTTTTTTAGTCCTATTATGTCCTTATGCCCCCCCCCCAACTATATGTATATACCTAGTGCATGATAGGTACAAAATAAATATTAAAGTTTACTTAATTAAAGATTATGTTTATTTAAGAGGCAAAATTTGTGAATAAGTCTGGATCTTGATACTGTTACTTTCATTTTGTTGATTCCTTTCTCCCAACCTTCCACATCCCAGAGACAGGGTGCTGGTGACTTTTATGGAAAGGCTTGAAGGGTGAAGATATGTGGAGAAACCACCGTAAACCTCTTTGAGATTAACCACTTATTCCAGTGGAGGGCACTGGCTAGTCTGTACCAGACCTGCCCCAGACAGCTTTGTACATCTTGCGTGTGGGTGGGAACCCAAAAAGTTTCCTTTTCAGTGGATCTGTTTAGGTGAGGTAAAGAAATCCATTACTCAAATGTTTCATCAGAGGCTACCCCCTGTTCAGGTGTGCACCCTGCACCCATGTGGGTTTGCGGATGGCATATAACACTTGCAGCAGCAGAGCTCGTTGCCACACATCCAAGGGAAGTAAGTGTGCATATGTGGATGCGGCGGGAATACCTGCGGTCTTTCTGCTGAAGAGCAGGGTTATACACCTCCTTTTAGCAATCTGGAGAGGACTGAGGCAAGAGCTTGTATTGAAACACAAGCAAGCTCCACGTATGGTTTTGGACATGGAAGAAAGAGTACTGTTGGGGTGGAATGACCTAAGTTTTTAATAGGATTAGGATTTCTGTGGATTTTTCCCAAGTGATAGAAGTTTTCTTCATCTAGCAGGGAGCCTCACCCAATTGCTTCTCTATGTTCATTTCTGAAACTCCTTTGTTAAAACTAAATAGCAACAGAGAAGAAACTTTCTTCAAAAAACTCTTCATATCTGTCATTTCTCCTATTCTTATGGAACTTCACAATTGCTTTTTCTTTATTCCTTTTTTTTTTTCTATATCAGCTCATCAGTCTTTGTGGGTGACTTGGCTACCCCACTAATCTAATTGCCTTTTTGATAGTTAAATCAATATGGACATCAACTTAAGGCTATATGTGAACCTTAAATGCATGATATTCCCTATACTTGATTCCACAATTGATATTCTGTGAGGAAAGTTGGCCAGATATTCCCTTCTGTGAAGTCAGAATAACTACCGACCCTAAGAATAAACATTTTGACCAATTCTTTATATGTTGCAAACTATTCACACAACTAGAAAGTTTAGCCATTCACATCTCTTCCCCTGATTTTAAGTCCCAGATTCTGAGACTCAGAAAGTTTAGTGACTTGTTGAGCTTTCTGTGGAAAATCTGTTGTAAAAACAGTTCAGACATTGGAAAATATAAAATAGCCCCTAGAGATCCCAATAAAGCTTCCTCTCCCCAAATCCCTCTACAAGTTTATCCTCGAAAAACTTTCTGAAAACTGATGAGAAAATACTGAGTAATTAATGCTCAAATGGGAAAGATGACATGTAAAAGCAAAAACCTGTTAATGGCATCTGTTCATATAGTTCCATGTGCCTTTTTACTTAACTGCACTGATAGGCAATGTAATGAAGAAGTTTCCTTTTAAAACGTAAAATGTAATTAAACAGAGTTTATCTTAAATTGGCTGGACCCGCACAGCTTGACTGAGACATACACAGCTGTCTTCATTTTGAAGCACCTACACTAGTCAAGCTTCTTTCTAACCCGCCCTTAGGGTTTGCCTGTTGGTCTGTCTTCCCTACTGGGCTGTTAATCCCTTGGAGGCAGATTGTCTTGTTTCCCAGAGTTTTTCCAGCATATACCATGGCAGACAATTTTCACCTTATCTATTCTAACTCGTAAGCCTCAGCTAGTGCCTCCATCCTCGGGTGCATAGCCCAGTGACAGGCATGTAACAGACTTTGCCTACAAGCAGTTGCTGATCCATAAATGACGTTGGCAACCTTCTTGTGGCAGTGAGTAACATATTTCTTTCCTCCTGATAGGCTTGGAATCCTCATCCCCATCTGGCAATTTTCTTTCCATCTTTCCTACACTCACAATGGAGCCCACACGCCTCACAACCCCCTTGACTAAACCAGATGACAGCAAGAATGCCTAGTTCCAAGTGAGCAAGGGTGAAGCCTTAGGCCCTTGTCTCCTCCAGACCTCCTCTCTGCTCTAAGAGTATACTGGGCATGGGGTGTGGTCGGGGGGTTGGGGGCGGAGGAGTACTTAACCTCAAACTGAGAAAAAGGGTGTCCTGAGCAAGTTTCATAGCGTAGCAGCTTCCATTTGAAATGTGAAGCTTTGAAGGCCTGTTGCTACAGTAACCAGCTAGCTCCTGACTCCAATGCCTGTCTAATCTAAGGTGGAAATGTCCCAGAAACAGACCCCAGGCTGGCAGCTCTTAACTATGACCCATCTCATAAGCACATATCCAGCTGTAGCCTCTTGGTTGCTGGGGTGAAGGGGCCTCTGTATCGCCACAGGAAAAAAAATCTGATAAATTACGGGCTCAAGAAGGGTGTTGCTTTTTTTTCCACTAACAGACTTTGCAACCCAGTTCCTGGTGAAAGGGCTCCGCACCCACCCGTTTTGTGTGTATAATGCTGAGCTAAAGTGGGAAGGAGCAGTAACACCAAAGGAGGCTAATTCTCTTCCTGTCAGTAGGAGAGAGTGTCTGCCCCCAGTGTGTGAAAAGGGAAGGCATGAGAAGTGAAAAATCAGCCTTCTGGAAGCACCTTCTTACCACGAGAAAACAGGTGATTCTTACTATCTTTGAGACTCATCCAGATTGTGTCTGTTTAACTCTTCAGGCAATATGAAGGCAGAGAAGCCATTTCAGAGAAGAGATTTTTTAAAAAATCATTTCGTTCTTTGGCATTGTCACAGGATTATGATGTGGGTTCTCATAAAAATTTCACTCCCCCCAAAGCCACCCAAAGGAAAGGCAGTGAAATGGGGAGGAACACACATTTGCCTGGCATCGCAAGAGCTGCCTTGTAGTCATGGGTTCCAGTGATCTTGGACCGATCTCTTCACTTCCCTGGACCTCAGTTTCTTCCATACAAAGAAGTTGAACTGGATCATAGAAAAGATGCTGTCCAGCTTGGTAATATCAGATAGGGAGCAGAAGCTGTCTCTTAGCACATGGCCAGATTCCGGAACAACGATGATGGTCTCCATGTTTGTCCTAAAAATGCATCTCATCTCAGTAGAGATTTTCTTCCACCTCATTTGGGTCTCAATTTAAGGAAGGAAGAAAGGAAAGAAACCCGGGGATTCTCTTCTTGAAAGGAATATACTTCACTTTCTCTAGGCTTCTAGGATAAAAACTTCCTATCCTTCATTTTTCCTCTTTAAACCTGCCAAAATCAAGTTGAGTAAAGATACCATACAGATATGAAAAAGAAGCCACATCCTTAAATTTTCATGGAGTCCAAGAGCCTGCTCACCGCCAGTTAGCTTTTCCCAGGATGGTGGTGGCACTGATCATCTAGGTTGCACTTTTATGTTCATGTCCCAGAGCGTTTCCCATCAGCCATCTCATTTCATCTTTTCATCATTCCTCTGAGGAAAAGACTTCACACATGTATAGGACTTTCTATATCACAAAGTATTTCATATCCAATGTCTTATTTAGATCTTGACAATCACTGTTTAAGGTAATTTGGCAAGTTATTAATACTCATGTCCTCATTTTACTGAAGAGGAAACTGAAATGCAGAGAGCTTGTCTTTTGCCCAGGATCACTCACCCAGTTTATTGGGAGGCAGCAGCACGGGGATTAAGAACATGGGTTATGCCGACAACCAACCAGGCAGAATTCCAGCTCTGTCAGTAGTTAGCTGTCTGGCCTTAGGAAAGGGATTTCACACCTCTGTGGCTTAGTTTCCTTGTCCATTAAATGCTCATAAGAATAGAGCTTTCCTCACAGAGATTGGGTGGGCACGGGAGCTAAATGAGCTCATACGTTTAAGAACAACCTCTAGCACACAGTGCATAATAAATGTCATTATTATTAGCAAAGCCAGGACCTGGGTCTTCCAGCTTCTAGCTCAGTGGCATTTCTGCTGCCCCACACCAGGACTATCCTTCGTATACAGGTATGAACCTAAAGCCTTCAGTGTTTCAATGAAAAGTTCACCCAAGGTCTTTCTGTTCAGTAAGTCTAGAGCTAAGGGCTCCTGGCACTCTGTTCAGTCCTTTCGCTGGTAAACCACGCTGCCCTCCGTTGCTCTGGGCAGAATGTCAAACCTTCTTATGTTTTTAAAATTTATAAATCAAGCACTCTTATTTAATATTACTGACAGCCCGAAGGCAGACGCTCCCACTCTCCTGGGGAAGAGGGTCTTCTAATCTGCCATCTTAAGGAGGTAAAAGGGCTTGATTGGGTAACTCATTGCAATGGGCACGTATTTATTACTGTCTCCCGGCCTTTTCTCATGCTGTTTGTCTGCTGGAATTACCACTAGTGCCAGGCCATTTGAATATTTGACCATTTGTCTTAGAATTCTCTGAATACAAATGTTTTTCATACCTTTACTATGTACTTTTTAAGAATGAAGACTATGTTGCATGTTGGTTTGTACTCTCTCCTGCACATAAAAAATGCTTAGTAAATAGATACACAAATGTTTCTTGATTCCTAAATTGATTGACTGTTCGGGG